CACGGGCTTGCCCTCAAAGGCTCACCATGCTGGCCCACAGTGGCCATACATGGGCATGCTCCGCACCAAGACATCCATGCTCATACACCAGCTCTCCTGGGGTGCGGCTGGCACCGGCGGCTGGGTGTCACCAGGAGGTGCTCACCCGCACCCCTGGGCGCTGGTCCCCGGGAGCCTTTCTGGCACGGGGGCAGGGGGGCTGAGCATCTCCAGCTTGTCTCAGTTCCAATTAGTTGCTATAGGGCAGAGAGCTGGCAGGCCAGGGAGGGGCGAGGGCCCAGAAACAGGACCCCCTGAGGATGGGACCTGAGCAGTCTGGCAGCCAGGACAGCAGGAGAGAGGCCTGCCCACCAAGACAGACCACTGGAGACTGATGTACCCTGTGCCCTGCAGATCCCTGGGCCCCCTGCTCTGCTCAGCAGGCGCTCAGGCACCCAGCCCCGCCCATGGAGCAGTGAGGGGGCGCTCCCCTCCGTGGGCCTTCCAGGGCACTCTCTCGCTCCCTCTCCTGGGTCCCTTGGCAGGCCCCTCTGGGACCCCAAGCCAGGTCCGCCCTGGGGAGCATGGCACAGTTGCCTGATTTTCTCTCCTTCCCCTCCACACCCATTCTGAGTCCCAGTCCAAGGGGGTCCTGGAAACAGACAGGGCTGAGCCACCCAGGCACCCCCAGTCAGGGCCCTTGCAGCCAGGGCTCCCAGGACCCAGACTTCTCACAGAGGATGTAGAGGCAGAGCATTAACCTGGGGGTGAGCGAGCGAGGAACATCTGGGCAGGGTGCCTGGGGTGTGCCTGGGAAACTAAGTCTTTCAGCCCATGCCAAGGACTGGCCTCAGGCAGTGCAGCGGAGGACTGCTCCTGGGTGCTGAGCTCGGTGGGCGCTGGGCGGTCCTCCCCGATCCGACCCAACCCGGGCCAGGCGCCAAGCCCTGGAGCAAGGAGGCGCCTGGGCAGAGCGAGGCTGAGGGAGTGGAGCATGCGCCTGGGACTTGCAATGATGAAACAGGGCCATTGGCAAAGCTGGGGTACCAGTCACCCAGCCACGCTCTAGGGTGGTAGCCAAGAAGACGGACCCCGAGCGGGAGGCAGAGAGACAAGAGGTGGATGAAGCAGAGCAAGGTCAGAAGGGAGAGGGAGAGGAAGGGGTGAGGGTGAGTGACAAGAAATTTCCTTCTAACTACAGCGTGAGCATGGTGAAGAGAAGACGGAGCCCCGCGCTGGGAGAGGAACGCTTCAGTCCGAGTTCCATTCTGCACCCAAGGCTCCCCTTGGTCCTCCTGGGAACCAGGGTGCCCCTTAGTGGTGGTGGCCCAGGAGAACCCGACCAAGGCAGGAGCGCCCCCTCCTGGAAGAGCCTCGCTTCAACGCATCATCATTCCCGGCCGGCAGCAGGGGCGACGCCAGCAAGGCCTGCGACTCAGAGCCAGCTTGGCCCGTTCGCCCCGCCCCTTCCCGGTGTCCGCCCCGCCCCTTTCCCGGTGTCCGCCCCGCCTCCTTCCCGGTGTCCGCCCCGCCCCCTTCCCTGTGTCCGCCCCGCCCCCTTCCCTGTGTCCGCCCTGCCCGCTTCACTGTGGTCCTGCCTCTGGGTGGTGCCGGGGCGGGGGGTGGGAGCCCGGGGCCCGCGCAGGCGGAGATGTCGCCCAATGGGAAGGGTCGGTCGGGAAGGGGGTGGGCGCAGGCGGGTGGGCGGGAAGAACGCTGGAGGTTGATTGGCGGTCTTGCCGGCCAGTGAAGCCAGGGCATGGGCGGGGCGCGGCTCGGAGCGCGAAACATGGCGGGGCAGGACGCTGGCTGCGGCCGTGGCGGCGACGACTACTCAGAGGACGAGGGCGACAGCAGCGTGTCCAGGGCGGCTGTGGAGGTGTTCGGGAAGCTGAAGGTGCTGTTGGCCCAGAAAGCCACTCCAGGGCGCAGTGAATGTTGCTTTCCTTTTCCTTGCTTAGGACCTAAACTGCCCCTTCCTCGAGGGTCTGTATATCACAGAGCCAAAGACAATTCAGGAACTGCTGTGCAGCCCCTCAGAGTACCGCTTGGAGATCCTAGAGTGGATGTGTACCCGGTAATGCATCAGTTTCTTCCTCTTCCCACCTGCCGGCCTGACCAGCTCTGCTGTTTCCCTGCAGGGTCTGGCCCTCACTGCAGGACAGGTTCAGCTCACTGAAAGGGGTCCCAACAGAGGTGAAGATCCAAGGTAGGTGGAATCTTGGTCCATTCTGAGCTTGTCCTGCCATGATGGGCTCTTTGTGTTTCAACAGAAATGACGAAGCTGGGCCACGAGCTGATGCTGTGTGCGCCAGATGACCAGGAGCTCCTCAAGGTAAGAGGGCCTCTGTCTGCTCTGCAGACGGCGCCAGTGAATGTCTGTGGTCTTCCTTGCCCAGGGCTGTGCCTGCGCCCAGAAGCAGCTACACTTCATGGACCAGTTGCTCGATACCATCCGGAGCCTGACCATTGGGTGCTCCAGTTGCTCGAGGTAAAGGTGTGGATGGCCCAGGTGGGCAGTATTGACGGTGTGGCCCTGGGGGCTGCCTTTGCAGCCTGATGGAGCACTTCGAGGACACCAGGGAGAAGAACGAGGCCTTGCTGGGGGAGCTCTTCTCTAGCCCCCACCTGCAGATGCTCCTGAATCCAGAGTGCGACCCGTGGCCCCTGGACATGCAGCCCCTCCTCAACAAGCAGAGTGATGACTGGCAGTGGTACGTGCTCCTGGAGGCCTCAGTGGCAGCACGAGTTGCAAGTGTTCCCTTTCTCTCCCTGCAGGGCCAGTGCCTCTGCCAAGTCCGAGGAGGAGGAGAAGCTGGCGGAGCTTGCCAGGCAGCTGCAGGAGAGTGCTGCCAAGTTGCACGCGCTTAGAACGGAGGTGAGGGTGCTAGCTCCTGGGAGGGGGTTGCTAGCCTCAAGGGACTCTGCCTCTGGCTTTGCAGTACTTTGCACAGCATGAGCAAGGGGCTGCTGCGGGCGCAGCCGACATCAGCACCCTAGACCAGAAGCTGCGTCTGGTCACTTCCGACTTCCACCAGCTAATCTTGGCTTTTCTCCAAGTCTACGACGACGAGCTGGGCGAGTGCTGCCAGCGCCCAGGCCCTGACCTCCACCCGTGCGGCCCCATCATCCAGGCCACGCACCAGAATCTGACTTCCTACAGCCAAGTAAGGGTGCCCTTCCCCTCCCCTCTAACCGCATGTTTGCTTGTTTCGTTGTTCCACATGTGAGATCCCCAGAGGCCAACCTAAAAAGCCGGCTTTAGTTACGATGACTACAGTTCCCACGTGCGCAACTCTGCCCTTGGCTCAAGGATTCCGTGATGTTCATTTTGGTTTTCTAAGCGAGAGGCTCCGAGCCTTCCAACCTCTGACTGGCTGGTCCTGTGAGACCCCTCGATCAGGGATGGTGAGGCCACAGCCCTCTCCTGTCCATTTTTCCTCCCTCCCTCCCTCCCTCCCTCCCTCCCCAGCTGCTGCAAGTGGTCATGGCAGTTGCTGACACCTCTGCGAAGGCCGTGGAGACCGTGAAGAAGCAGCAAGGCGAGCAGATCTGCTGGGGTGGCAGCAGCTCCGTCATGAGTCTAGGTACGTGGCTGCCCACCTGGCCCTCTGCCTGGCATCCTTTTGGTTTCTTTTCTTTCCTCTGCAGCTACCAAGATGAATGAACTAATGGAGAAATAGAAAGTCTTCAGTGATGGCCTACGCCAAAGCACAGGATGGGGCGGGCAGGAAGCCCTCTCCCAAGATCGAGTTGGCCGAGGATGGATGATTGTGGCAGCAGAAGCCGTTGCAGCCCCACGTTGTGCTCTAGGCAGGGACCTTTGGCCCCTTTGGGGAGGGAGAGACAGACGGGCGGTTTGACTTGGACACAAAGAAAGCCTTGGTTTCTAAGCAGTTGCCTCCAGCCTGCTTTCTGCTTCCTC